CAGCGGGCTGTTCGCAGCGGCGGCGGCGGCGGGAGGGGAAAGGGAAGCGATCGGCGGCACAAAATGGCGGCGGCGCCTGGAGCGGGCCCGCCTGACCCCTGCGCTTCCGTTCTCCTCTCTTGTCTGCAGGTGGCGATGGCAACGGGGCAGGTGTTGTTTCATCGTTTTTTCTACTCCAAATCTTTCGTCAAACACAGTTTCGAGGTAAGCACAGCGGAGGCGGGTAAAAGGGATTTCTTCATCCGGAAATGGGCAGAGTAGGGGTAGTGTCAGCAGCCAGCTTTTCCAGAAAGGGAGTGGTTTAGTTTAGGCCTTTGTACCTACTTCTCACTCGCCAGGAAGTGGAAACCTTTAGAATGTGGTTCAAAATCGATCACGAGCCTAAGTGCCCTCTTAACGAAAAGTACAGTTTTCAACCAAATGCAGAACTCCTGTAAGATTGAGTTTGACTCTGGAACCAAAATTAAGATGAGTTAAACAACAAAAAGTATAGTACTAGCATAGCTGGTAGACTTACGGCATAGAGATGTCTTCTCTAATTTTACTAAAGGTTGTCCCAATTGTGTTCTAAATTTTATTCTTCAAAGTGAGTTTAATCTAACAATGGCTTTTGTGGCTCATGGGTTCTTTCAGATTGTTGCTATGGCTTGTATTAATCTTGCATCAAAAATCGAAGAAGCACCTAGAAGAATAAGAGATGTGATTAATGTATTCCACCACCTCCGCCAGTTAAGAGGAAAAAGGTAAGATTGGCATTATTGAACATAGTATCTCTTGCTACTGCTGTACCGTGCACCAGTCATCAAATCAAAACATCTTTCCTTTCAAGTGAATACGGATGCAAAAGAAAACGGACTTTAATTTAGGTGTTAAAGTTCATATAGGAACACTGATACTTAAAATAATTTGAAAAAAGAAACATAATTAACCGGTTATCTAAAGTTTGTAGAGGCAGTTGCATTTATGGACAATCCTAACAGTGCTGTGAAGCCAGGCCTGTGGCTTAAGATTAAACAAGAAAGGGAGTACATTTGGCTCAAGTGTGAGTGTATTCTGTAAGTTATTTTTCCTCTCCCCTCTCTGGAAGACTGAAGGCTGGAAGTTTAAACACTGTAGTTTAAGTTAATATTGTGGCAAAGTTCTGTGTAGATTATGTTTTTCTACTCGAAGTCCCAGTTAATTCTTTATCAATTGAGGTTGGCTTTTGTTAGAGTACTTCTCAACATTGAACTACGATAAATCGAATAATACCGGATCTGAAAGGACTGCAGGATGATAAAGTTTGAAGTTTGAAGTCAAAGGGATTAAACAGGTATTTTGTTTTGGTTAGATACAGTCTCAGTGAACTCTTTTTTCCCTTGCAACCGACTATACAGCGACCAGCTACATTTACCAAAGCCTGGGTGATGTGGAGTGGTACATAGAGATGAAGCTGTCGTCATGGCAACAGTGAGTGAAGTATCGAAAATCCCCAAGGAGAAGCCAGTGCTCTGAGAATAGGTCACTGGAATCGGGGACTAACAGGTTGGCCACTGGTGAACCATTTAGAAAAACTCCTGTTTCTTGTTATAAGCTTTTGTCTTTGCTGTCCAAGTTATTAGAACTATAGCTTTGTATTTATTTTTGCATAGGTTAATGTCATTAGAAAGTACTATCAGTATTATACATTGGTTAGGTAAAGCATATCACTTGTCTTAATGATGCTATTTGTTTTAATCTAGTTTATTCATAACTTTAAATTGTAGTGTGACTTTGACAATTACAGTGGAGATACATTATTCATGTTGCTTGTAGGTCATTGGTCTCTTCAGCCTGGCTACACATTGAGAATTAGCAGAGGAGCTTTTTAAAAAGTACCAGTGCTTAGTCCCCAACCTGGATTGTTTGGCCTATTCCTCCTTCAGTTTTTTGTGGTTCGATAATTATCTTTTAAGTTGACAATAAACAGCTAAATTTAGAGGGGGGATTGCTTTTTCATTGTTCTAGTTTCCAAATATTTACTTTTGAGATGCAGCGTATTAAAATTTTCAAAGACTGGTTTAACCATTCTCATTAGTAAATACAATGTATTTTCAGTGTATCCATAGATAATAAAAGTTGGATAGGTAAGAATTGGAAGGGTGTTAAGTGATGTCATTTAGTCTACCACCTTTCTACAGTATAATTCTGTGGCTCTACAAGGTGGCCTTCAGTTTGTTTAAATACCTATAAAGGATGTTTCTACTTTTAAGTAGGCATTACAAATTTTTGTATATTGCTTGGCAGTATGCCTCTTTGTAAACTACCAATCTGTTATAGTCTCTTGAAGACTTGGTTCCAATATTTCTCAGTCTTTGTAACACATAAATGAAACTAACCATGTTTGGACTTTGTAATTTTTGTTGTTGTTGAGTTATATGTCAATTACATAATCATGCTAAAGGAAAATAGCTCCTCTAACAAACCATAATAATAAACTTCTAATGACCAAAGACCAGGATTTTCTAAAGCTGAAAATAATTCTCGTATAAATCAGAAAAATTGGACAATAGAAACTTAAAGCAGAGATTGAGTTAGTTTGTGTGTTGATAATGAAAATTATTTTTGAGTTTTCTCTGAATAGATGAAGACTTCTTTTTTAAAGAGATTTTCAAATGCCACCTCCTCAAACTTTATTGGCAAAGAAAGTTTACCTGATTGGGGAGGAAGAAATTCTAGCAGGCCTTAATTTAATGTGCTTGTTGCAACAGAAGGTACTAATGTATACTTTGAGACTTTGTTTACTGCTGATTGATGGAGATATATTTTTTAAATTTATGATACAAAGTAATCTCTACCAGGTAGTTGTAAATTACGTGTGCACCGTTGATTTGTGAGGTAGAACCAATTCTGAACAAAATAAAGGTATCTGGTTTTAGGTTATATACCCACAAAGTTAACTTTGAAAATTGCAGGTAATAAATAGCAGGATTAAGCAAGAAGTTAAGTATATATTGAATTATAGTAAATAATGGGTTTGGTTTTCTTAAATCTATTTTGATGTCATTGGCATTTTGACACAAAAACAAAGAAAATGGCATCATTAAGTCTGATTTGGGACTAAATAGTAGCTATAATTCAAACATATTTAGCTTCTTTAGTGTAATTGCAAGAACAAATGAATTATATCACCATTTGAAGGCAGTTCTTAAAGCAGGTTATCTTAAGAGGTATAGATAATTTTTATTAACAAATGGAGAAAAATGAGACAACTATGTTTTCATAAAATTACATTTTACTAGGGATTTTGATGATACCGTCTTCTGTCTGGATTGCAAGGGGTTAAGAGTTAAAATGGTGTGTGCAGCTGTAACACTGGAGCTATTTTATCTCTTAATGACAGTTAAGGAGAGCCATTAGATAACACAGCCATAAGTTAAAAAGAGTCTGAAGTTGGTTTTACTTTTTTCCAAATTTCCTGTGATGATAAAACCTGATCATAGACCTTAAGATCTTTGGAATATGTTTATATGTATGTATGTATGTATGTATGTATGTATGTATGTATATATATGGAGAGAGAGATAGGTTGTTTTCATGAGAATTAAGTTTGACTTATTTTCCAAAGAGCAATTTGTAGCCTACTGTCCTGATAAAATGGATTCATCATTACACGTTAATATTAGAAAGCAGCTCAATGAGGCCAGCTGGTGGCCTCATTCCTCATAGGTGTGAGGAATGAAACCGAGGGAAGGCCATTTTAAGTAACAGCTGTCTTTTATCTTGTCAGCGCTGCCAGTTTTTGTTTAGTAAGCATTCCAGTTTCTGTAATAATTTTAAATGGAAGAAAGTAAGGAAAATGTATGATAACTGACTTTTTACTCTGATGTTACCATAGGGGTAATGAAGTTCATCGCAGATTGTTTTCTAACCTTCGGTGCATGTATTGAAATAGATTTTTGTTTTAAAAATATGAGATTACATTTTTCTGGATCTGGTGTGCATTGGGGTAGAGAGGATGACTGTCTTAAAAATAGATCGTGTATTCTGCCTAGAGCAAAGACTCTTAAGTCTTTTGGCTGAAAATGAACTGAGTATGGACAAAAATATTGAAGTATTCTACTTGTAAACTTACCGTATAATCAGTGTCTTGATAAAATAGTAGTTTTTGTTGGTTGAATCTAAGAATGTGTTGGACTTGGGTAAATTTCAGACATGACCAACAACAAAAAACAAAAGCCCAATTCCTTAACCTTTCCTGACTGAAACTTCTCAGGAAGAAACCAGTTTTGAATTGTATGACATAAATAAGATTGTCTTTTATTATAAGTTTTTAAACTATGTAATAAAACATTTGGGGATAACATCAGTTGAATGTGCTACTTTTAAAGCATTAAACCACTGACATAAGCCTTCTGTATTATAGAAACTTCTGAGTTACCAAAATTTAGTCTGGTACAGAGCCCTTGAATATGTTGTGGTTCCCTCATTATGGCCCTTCATTCCCTTCTGTGTTAATAGTAAAGCATGTTGCCTAATAACTACAACCCTGACCAAATTTGGGCCTGGATCTCATGGGTCACGTGGAGTTTTAAATACGATTTTTAATTTACTTGGGTAATTGAGCTGAATCTTTAGTTTTCAGATTACTTTTTTAAACAGATAGGCTCTTAGAACAAATTATTAAAAACATAATACCCCATTGGAGGGGAATCTGGATTAACTACCCACTGTTCCCACCCCCCCCAACTTTTGAAAAATTTTGGCCATATAGAATGCATGAAAAATCAGTATGATCTTATGAGGACTTTATAGTACTGTAAATCTTAGGAGCACTTTAGTTGTTTTGTTTGTTTGTTTGTTTTACCAGTCAAATAGCAGTGGGAGATTGTATACCAACTTTAGTGACACTGATATTAGTAAGTTCTGATAACCCACTACCATCGGACCAGCCTGGAGCACATTACTTTGGCCAGTGGAAAGTCTCTTGGAGAGACTTTGAGGTTTGTGATGACAAATCATGCTATCGTTAAAGTTAAATACATATATATACACACCTAGAATATAAGCAGAATGGAAAAGTTGGCAGGGATGAATTCAAGAACATTAGAGTGAATTTTTTTCATTACAGAATTGTTAGTTCCTTTAGGAACTTAGTCTCGTAGATGTATATATTTAATTAGCATAACTTGGACAGCACAAGATTAATGCTTTAACTTGTTTGCAGGAGTTTAAAAAGCTGGTTTCTGTTGCCAATAGTTGGTTGGAAGGGAAAATGGAGATGCCACAAATAAAATTTTTTGGATGTGCAAAACAGTTTTGATTTTATTTCTTACAAACTATAGGACTCCAAGCCCCCTGATCCTTGATCAGAACTACATTAACACCAAAAATCAAGTTATCAAAGCAGAGAGGAGGGTGCTAAAGGAGTTGGGATTTTGTGTTCATGTCAAGCATCCTCATAAGGTGAGTTGTAGAGTACAGAAATTGGGTTCGTAACTGAATTGAGTTTTTTTCCCTTGTCCTTCAGATCATTGTTATGTATTTACAAGTCTTAGAATGTGAACGTAATCAAACCCTGGTTCAAACTGCCTGGTAAGTCACTTTTTTAGATTTCTTTCCTAGCCACATGCAAGCTTATAGTTGAAATATTTTTCAGGAATTACATGAATGACAGTCTTCGAACCAATGTGTTTGTTCGATTTCAACCAGAGACTATAGCATGTGCTTGCATCTACCTTGCAGCTAGAGCACTTCAGGTAGGTGTATATTTCCCATTTTGTTCTGTAGGTTAATTTAAAACATTCTGTTCTTATGGTTTAGATTCCGTTGCCAACTCGTCCCCATTGGTTTCTTCTTTTTGGTACTACAGAAGAGGAAATCCAGGAAATCTGCATAGAAACACTTAGGCTTTATACCAGAAAAAAGGTATTCTCTATTTACTCGTTTGTGCCAACATGGAAGAAATACTAACTTTTTTTTCCTCCAACAGCCAAACTATGAATTACTGGAAAAAGAAGTAGAAAAAAGAAAAGTAGCCTTACAAGAAGCCAAATTAAAAGCAAAGGGATTGAATCCGGATGGAACTCCAGCCCTTTCAACCCTGGGTGGATTTTCTCCAGCCTCCAAGCCATGTAAGATGTATTTAGAATTAAAATGACTTGGGAGTTAACATGTTGTTATTATATCTTTTAAAAGCATCACCAAGAGAAGTAAAAGCTGAAGAGAAATCACCAATCTCCATTAATGTGAAGACAGTCAAAAAAGAACCTGAGGATAGACAACAGGCTTCCAAAAGCCCTTACAATGGGTGAGTATACTTGGGCTGGAAAACTGGCTTGAGTTTGTAACTAATATGTCATGATTTTTTGAAGTGTAAGAAAAGACAGCAAGAGAAGTAGAAATAGCAGAAGTGCAAGTCGATCGAGGTCAAGAACACGATCACGTTCTAGATCACATACTCCAAGAAGACAGTAAGTAAATGTTTTCTTAGGGAAGCAGTCTTTGAACCTAAACTTCAAATTTTTATTATCTAAGCTATAATAATAGGCGGAGTCGATCTGGAACATACAGCTCGAGATCAAGAAGCAGGTCCCGCAGTCACAGTGAAAGCCCTCGAAGACATCATAATCATGGTTCTCCTCACCTTAAGGCCAAGCATACCAGAGATGATTTAAAAAGTTCAAACAGACATGGTCATAAAAGGAAAAAATCTCGTTCTCGATCTCAGAGCAAGTCTCGGGATCACTCAGATGCAGCCAAGAAACACAGGCATGAAAGGGGACATCATAGGGACAGGCGTGAACGATCTCGCTCCTTTGAGAGGTCCCATAAAAGCAAGCACCATGGTGGCAGTCGCTCAGGACATGGCAGGCACAGGCGCTGACTTTCTCTTCCTTTGAGCCTGCATCAGTTCTTGGTTTTGCCTATCTACAGTGTGATGTATGGACTCAATCAAAAACATTAAACGCAAACTGATTAGGATTTGATTTCTTGAAACCCTCTAGGTCTCTAGAACACTGAGGACAGTTTCTTTTGAAAAGAACTATGTTAATTTTTTTGCACATTAAAATGCCCTAGCAGTATCTAATTAAAAACCATGGTCAGGTTCAATTGTACTTTATTATAGTTGTGTATTGTTTATTGCTATAAGAACTGGAGCGTGAATTCTGTAAAAATGTATCTTATTTTTATACAGATAAAATTGCAGACACTGTTCTATTTAAGTGGTTATTTGTTTAAATGATGGTGAATACTTTCTTAACACTGGTTTGTCTGCATGTGTAAAGATTTTTACAAGGAAATAAAATACAAATCTTGTTTTTTCTAAACTGCTTCAAATACCTTATTTAAATAAATTATTAAAAAGGAAAATTTTAATAGCAAAATGGCTGTACTGGTTTTCTGACAAACTTATTCTTTCCTCCATTAGATGGTAGTTTGAGATTATTAAAATGCAATTCTTAACTGCATTGTGAGCTATTGTAAGTCTTCACTGTATATATGGAAAAAGTAAATGGGAGTCGCCCAACAATGTGACATTAAATGTTATATTTTAGCACTAAACCAAAAAACCTGATTTGCTTTTGAATGGTGTCATAAGGTA